GCCAATACTGCCTCATTTTATATGAGGGACTTGAACATAGAAGGGTTTTGGAGTCCACAGAGGTCCTGAAACCAATTTCCCCTTCCCATGCCTGGGATGACTGAATTATACAGCAGCAAAAATGAATATACTCAAGCTATATGCATGAGTCTCATAAATATAATGCTCACAGAAAAAAGCAAGTTGCAGAAGGGTAAATACGGTTGATATATAAAGGTGCTAAACACAGAACTATTTAATGATATACGGATGCAGTAAAAGTATAAGAAATGTATGCAAACTTACTTAAATTCAGGGTGTTGGTTACTTGGAGTAAGGCGAATGTTTGGGATGTCAGTAGGTACCTGACAAATGGCAACTTAACTTTGTTTTGGTTTTTTTGAGATAGGGTCTTGCCCTTTCGCCCAGGCTCAAGTGCTGTGGTGGGATGATAGCTCACTGCAGCCTCGATCTCCAGGCTCAAAAGATCCTCCCTCCCGCCTCCGCGTCCCAAGTAGCTGGGACCACAAGCGCGCGCCACCACGCCCGGCTAATTTTTAATTTTTTTTTGTAGAGTTCAGGTCTCACTGTGTTGCCCAGGATGGTCTTGAACTCCTGGGCTCAAGCGATCCTCCCGCCTTGGCCTCCCAAAGTGCTGGGATTACAGGTGTGAGCCACCGCGCCTGGCCTGCAACTTTACTTATAATAATCTGTGTGGCAGATGTCATTTGGCCCATTTTACAGATGAGGAAATTGAGGCACAGGGAAGTGAACTGGCGGAATTTCAGTTCCGCTGGGTTTTGACACTGAATCAACTGGCTGAACCAGCGAGAGGACGGCCCGGCTGGCTCTCAGGCCTCTCCCGGCGCTCCCTTCCGGACCGGTGAGTGAGACTCCTGGGGCCACGCCTTGTGAAATTCTGAGGCTTCTTTTCAGGGATCGAAATCCCCTCCGGCTCCGCCCTGCGCGTTGGGCCCCGCCCCAGCGGGTCATGAATATGCAAGTGCGAGGAAGATATTTAAAGGCGTCGGCGCCACGCGCATATCCCTGCTCGGCGCTGCCCGCCCAGTTCCTGTTCCCAGACTGAGGCCCAGCCCCCTTCGCCCGTTTCCATCACGAGTGCCGCCAGCATGTCTGACAAACTGCCCTACAAAGTCGGTGAGTCCCAGGACCTGCAGCCGGTTGCGGCCCTCACGGAACTCCCACCTGTTTCCTCCCGTAGCCGACATCGGCCTGGCTGCCTGGGGACGCAAGGCCCTGGACATTGCTGAGAACGAGATGCCGGGCCTGATGCGTATGCGGGAGCGGTACTCGGCCTCCAAGCCACTGAAGGGCGCCCGCATCGCTGGCTGCCTGCACATGACCGTGGAGACGGCCGTCCTCATTGAGACCCTCGTCACCCTGGGTGCTGAGGTGAGGCCCACAGCTGTATCACCCCAGAGTCCGACCAACAGCCTTGTTTTGATGGCTCTTCTAGGTGCAGTGGTCCAGCTGCAACATCTTCTCCACCCAGGACCATGCGGCGGCTGCCATTGCCAAGGCTGGCATTCCGGGTAAGTCCTGCTTGCTTCTGAGACGTGGAATTGTCCAGGCCCTGATGTGCCACTCACCCTCCAGTGTATGCCTGGAAGGGCGAAACGGACGAGGAGTACCTGTGGTGCATTGAGCAGACCCTGTACTTCAAGGACGGGCCCCTCAACATGATTCTGGACGACGGGGGCGACCTCACCAACCTCATCCACACCAAGTACCCGCAGCTTCTGCCAGGTGAGCAGGGCGGGGCAGGTGGGCTGGGTGCTCTCTGAGGCTTGTCCTGTCCCCTCTTGTTTAGGCATCCGAGGCATCTCTGAGGAGACCACGACTGGGGTCCACAACCTCTACAAGATGATGGCCAATGGGATCCTCAAGGTGCCTGCCATCAATGTCAATGACTCCGTCACCAAGGTGAGCCGAGGGGCAGTGACAGCTCCCGCTACCCCTATTGTCTCCTTACCCCCTTTCCTTTCAGAGCAAGTTTGACAACCTCTATGGCTGCCGGGAGTCCCTCATAGATGGCATCAAGCGGGCCACAGATGTGATGATTGCCGGCAAGGTAGCGGTGGTAGCAGGCTATGGTGATGTGGGCAAGGGCTGTGCCCAGGCCCTGCGGGGTTTCGGAGCCCGCGTCATCATCACCGAGATTGACCCCATCAACGCACTGCAGGCTGCCATGGAGGGTAGGATAGGGCAAGGGTTGGTTGTCAGCCACGTAGATGACCCACAGCCACTGTCTCTGCACAGGCTATGAGGTGACCACCATGGATGAGGCCTGTCAGGAGGGCAACATCTTTGTCACCACCACAGGCTGTATTGACATCATCCTTGGCCGGTAGGTGCCAGATGGGGGGTCCCGGGGAGTGAACAATCTCCCACGGTCTTGGGCTGCCTGACAGGCACTTTGAGCAGATGAAGGATGATGCCATTGTGTGTAACATTGGACACTTTGACGTGGAGATCGATGTCAAGTGGCTCAACGAGAACGCCGTGGAGAAGGTGAACATCAAGCCGCAGGTGAGAAGCTCCCGCCTTGCCAGTGGGCTGGGCCTGCCTTCACTGTTGCCCTGCCTGCGTGTAGGTGGACCGGTATCGGTTGAAGAATGGGCGCCGCATCATCCTGCTGGCCGAGGGTCGGCTGGTCAACCTGGGTTGTGCCATGGGCCACCCCAGCTTCGTGATGAGTAACTCCTTCACCAACCAGGTGATGGCGCAGATCGAGCTGTGGACCCATCCAGACAAGTACCCCGTTGGGGTTCATTTCCTGCCCAAGAAGGTGGGTTTATTCTTCTACCTCAAGCCAAGGGTCTGATTCCCGGTCTTCCTTTGTTTCTCCCCAGCTGGATGAGGCAGTGGCTGAAGCCCACCTGGGCAAGCTGAATGTGAAGTTGACCAAGCTAACTGAGAAGCAAGCCCAGTACCTGGGCATGTCCTGTGATGGCCCCTTCAAGCCGGATCACTACCGCTACTGAGAGCCAGGTCTGCGTTTCACCCTCCAGCTGCTGTCCTTGACATCTGGTCTCAGACTTACCTCTGATTTCAGGTCTGCTAATCTGTCACATGTGTGACACTGACCGGGTACCCACAATGAAAGATGATGTGTCTCCTGCTCCACCCCCAATACCCCAATACTCCACTCCTGATATCTGGGCTGCCCCCATCAAAGCTTCATGGAGAAAGAAGGAATTGGCCAAGGGTCCTGCAGTATCCAGGCCTAGCCCTGGTTGGATTTTTTCCAGGAAAGAGATGGGAAGATGAGGCCTGTGGTTGGTGGAAAGTGGCTGTTTATGGAGCAGTGGACTGAACTTTGGAAAGAGGAGCCCTGGGTCTGCTGCTGACTCACTGTGTTCCCCGCAGGGACAGAAATACCTACTTCAGATGGCTGTCTTGACGCTCGAATGATAGAACATTAGTGAGGAGTTTTTATGCTGAGTTTTTTTTTTTTTTTTTTTTTTTTTGAGATGGAGTCTTGCTCTGTCGCCCAGGCTGGAGTGCAGTGGCGCGATCTCGGCTCACTGCAAGCTCCGCCTCCCAGGTTCACGCCATTCTCCTGCCTCAGCCTCCCGAGTAGCTGGGACTACAGGCGCCCGCCACCGTGTCCGGCTAATTTTTTATATTTTTAGTAGAGATGGGGTTTCACCGTGGTTTCGATCTCCTGACCTCGTGATCTGCCTGCTTTGGCCTCCCAAAGTGCTGGGATTACAGGCATGAGCCACTGTGCCCGGCCTTTATGCTGAGTTTTAAGGGCTGTATGAGACACCAGGTGGTGGGAGGGAGCTGTTTTGAGAGCAGGGAATTTAGGATACTTAGGAAATTAGAAAATTAGAGAAGTCATAGGATCTTGGAACTAAGGGAGAACCTTAGAGTCCTGTGGAGCAGAACCCAGCATTTGTATGTGGAGAAACGGAGGCCCAGAGAAGTTGTGACTTATCCGGGTCACTCTGCAGGTCTGGGTGTCCCACCCGAGTCCATGTCAGGGCTCTTTCTGCACACCAAGCCCCATGCCCACCTCTGTGTGACTGGCTGTGGTGGGAGGGGCCTCCTAGGCTAGAGGTGCTGGGATCCCTTTTCAGTCCAGAAATAATGAGCTTAGAGGGTCTGGAAGTAGCATGGACTAAAACCCAGGAAGGATCCACAGGGACTGTTGATGCCAGTGAGGACTCCAGGAAGCCGGATCACGGGGACTGTTGATGCCAGTGAGGACTCCAGGAAGCTGCTGTTGGGACAGCCCTGCTTTGGGAGTCTGAGGTTCCAGGAAACCCCAGGAATCCGGATTCTCATCCCTGAGACCTACTCAGGACTAGCCCAGGGGACCGAGCTAGGAAACCTGCTTGAGGTGGTAGAGGCAGCCAGGGGTGTGCAGTGGTCCGGGCGGGCTTCGATCAGTTCCAGGTTGGTTGCTTCTCCAAACTGGCTCCAAGACAGGCATGTGGCTCAAGTTGGTCTGGACTCAATCCCGGGACTTTAGGACTTTTGCTAGAAATCTGGTGTGGTGCAGGAGCGACTCCAGGATTCACTCTGTGGGCTGCTTGGACTCAGACTCCCCCAGGACTAGAGGCTGCTTCTCCCTGGTGGGAGGAGTTACAACCTTGCAAGGGTTCTAAAGACCCCCGGGTGCTGGGTGGTGGGCTTTTCCTGACAACTTCCATAAGTTATTGGAACCTAAATTCACACTGCTTAGCATCGTAATAGTCTGATCAACCCTGCTCAGTGTTGTCATACTTGCCCTATTACCAGGGAGAGAAATAGAGAGGTGGGTGCCTCCCTAGAGTATCCACCCACACTGTGTACTGAATGCCCCTCCTCAACCTGTCTCTCGTGGGGACCTGCACCTGCTTTTCCTACTAACTGCTGGCTTGTATTTATTCCCCTAAAGCCTGTTCCATAACCCAGTGTGGTTCTTAGACTTGAGCAAACCTCAGAAACACCTGGAGGGCTTATCCCCAGTCCTGATTCTGTAGGTCTGGGGTGAGGCCTTATAGTGTGCATTTTAACAACGTCCCCAGTGTTTCCCAATGCTGCTGGTGCACACCAAGTGTAGAATTTGCCTCTGTGCCTGTTGCACAGTAGGTGGAGGTGGCAACTGTAAAAGAGACCCAGCTATCCTAAAAACAGAAAAGGTACTGTCTTCAGTGGGGCTGCCAGGATTGGAAGGAATGTGAGCCTGTAGCTGCTCCTTTGCCCCCACGAAGGCCAGCTTGCCTTAGGATGAAGCCAACACAGACCGGGTGCAGCAGCTCACACCTGTAATCCCAGCACTTTGGGAGGCCAAGGTGGGCAGATCACCTGAGGTCAGGAGTTTGAGACCAGCCTGGCCAACATAATGAAACCCTAGCTCTACTAAAAAAAAAATAGAATAAAAAAAAAAATTAGCCGGGCATGGTGATGCACGCCTGTAATCCCAGCTACTCAGGAGGCTGAGACAGGAAAATCACTTGAACTGGGAGGTGGCAGTTAGAGTGAGTTGAGATCACACACTGCACTCCAGTCTGGGGGACAGAGCAAGGGCTCATCTCAAAAAAAAAAAAAAGAAAGATATAAAGCCAACACAATTGAGAGAGAGTGACACATTCCAGAGAATATTTGAGTAGCTGAATCTAGACATGTTTTACACTAACTGGATCTAGCCCCTTTTTAGTGAAATGAACCCCCCAGAAAGTTACCTTCTTTCCCTAAACCCATCTCAATAGGTTGCTGTCTGACAATTCTGAGTCTCGCTGTAGTGGAGAAGACATTGAAGACACCAGGTTATAGAAAAACAACAGAGAAAAGAAAACAGAGGGCCGGGTGTGGTGACTCATGCCTGTAATCCCAGCACTTTGGGAGGCCGAGGCAGGCAGATCACCTGAGGTCAGGAGTTCGAGACCAGCCTGGCCAACGTGGTGAAACCCCGTCTCTACTAAAAATACAAAATTAGCCTGGCATGGTGGAGCACACCTGTAATCCCAGCTACTTGGGAGGGTGAGGTAGGAGAATCGCTTGAACCCGTGAGGCGGAGGTTGCAGTGAGCGGAGATCAAGCCACTGCACTCCAGCCTGGGTGACAGAGCGAGACTCCATCTCAAAAAAAAAAAAAAAAAAAGAAAATAGAGAACTTGGGCCAGGTCCCCTCCCAGCTGCACCATGAAGGGGACTGGATTCGCCCCCAAGACTGCCTTGTCCAATCCCTTCATGGTGCAGCTGGGAGGGAATTTTGCCCAAGGTCATACAGCAGTGAGGGGCAGTGCTGGAACAGGAATTTGTACCACCTGACTCTTTTAAAGAGACAAAGTCTCATTTTGTCATCCAGGCTGGAGTATAGTCACATTCATGGCTCACTGCAGCCTTGAACTCCCGAGCTCAAGCGATCCTCCTGCCTCAGCCTCCCAAATAGCTCAGACTACAGGCGCGTGCCACCACACCTGGCTAATTTAATTTAAAATTTTTTTTTGTAGAGATGGGGGCTCGCCATGTTGCCCAGGCTGGTCTCAAACTCCTGGGCTCAAGCAATCCTCCTGCCTCGGCCTCCCAAAGTGCTGGAATTACAGGAGTGAGCCACCATACCCCAGCCCCTCTTGATTCTTTATCAGTGCCCTATCCTGTACCTCTCATGGCCTCTTGAGTAAGTACTGACCCAAGAAAAGAAGATGCAGCTGCTTCTCTCCAGAAGCTCCACTAGTGAGACTACTCCCTGGGGTGGTGTTGACAAGGTCTCATTAGAGAGCTGGGGAGTCACATGGGGAGTCTGTTGGGTACACCTCTTGGGCCGAGTCTCTTGCAAGGTGTTGGCTCTACGCAGGCAGAGTCCCCTCTGCCTGGTTTTCAGTGGCCTGGTGTTTAAGGGCCTAGGCTCTGGAATGACATGGGCTGGATCTGAATCCCCATGCTGAGGTGTGAGGTCTATCTAGACACATTGCTTAACATCTTTGAGCCCCAGTTCTCTTATTTACAGTGATACTTAGGTCAAGACGTTAATTTGATAGTCTTGGTGTCATGCCTGGCATGAAGTAGCTGCTCAATAAATAATCACTGTTAGTATGGCACTATGATAACTGCAGACCACACAGGCCTCGAGCAGTGAGCAGCAGCCCAATATTTACTATTGCTCTGGTAGTCTATACAGCCATAGAGTCCACGAATTCTAAAGAGGAGCTCTGGAAAGTGTGAAAGCCTCTGGACTCCAATGAAGCTATTTGCTGGGCTCCCCAGGCAAAAAGAAGGCATAATAATTGTCAATATCATCATTCTCACCATTAGAAGGTGCCACCTCCCAGACTCTACAACTCGTATATCCAGCTGGGAGAGCTTCTATTTCTCTGCAGGCAATCAATTAATAGAAACCTCCTTTCTGTAATGAACATGAAAGCATTTGACAGTTTTAAAGGATTTTACCAATTAAACAAAAGTCATTCCTTTTCCTCCTTCCTGAACCCAATACCCGCTCCCAACATACACACCTTCTACTCCTGGTACATGGAAGAAGAAAGGGTAACTCGTCTACTCTAGACTCATCTTAAATTGACTACAGATGGTTTGGCTAATTCAGTTCAAATTAAATTCTTTTCTTGCCTATCCTGTCCTCTTCGCAAATGGGAATTGGCCCTTGGAGTTAAATTTCTTTCTAAAGTTCCTACTGTATGACTGGGGTAATTTCTCAACAATGGCTGGTGATGTTAGATCTGTGGTTGCTCAAAAAGATGGAGGGGCTGGCTGCAGCGGCTCACGCCTGTTATCCCAGCACTCTGGGAAGTCGAGGTGGGTGGATCATTTGATCACCGTTCTGGGATTACAGGCAATGAGCCACCACACCCAGCCTGAACAAGTCACTTTTGATGCTACCATTTCCATGTTTACAAAGTGAAAAGTAAATCAGTCAGAGTATATTAGTTGCAAACAACAGAAACAACTCTAGCTAGCCTGAGAGAAAAAAAAGGTAGAGGGTTAGTCTCCTGGAGAGATTTGGGGACCTCAAAGGAAAGATTATACAATGTGCCTCCAAAAAAAAAAAAAAAGGGTCACCACAAGGGCAAATGCGTGATTTAATGGGGTTGGGACTTTCAGCCCCATCCCCCAACCTCTGGGGAGGAGAGAGGGACTGAAGGTCAAGTTGATCACCAATGGCCAATGGTTTAATCAATCATGCCTACATAATGAAGCCTCCATAAAAACCCAAGAGGACAGGCTTCAGAGAGCTTCCTGATAGCCAGACATGCTGGGGTTCCTAGAAGGTGGCAGGCCCAGGGAGGACGCAGAAGCTCTGCACCCCTTCCCATACCTCACCCTATGCATCTCTTCATCTGCAGCCTTTGTAATAGCCTTTATAATAAACTGGTGTGTTTCCCTGAATTCTTTTTGGTTTTTTAATTTTTGAGACACAG